CAAAGTGCTCAGCTTGTATAGAATAGGCACTTAATATTTGCAGAATATAATTGAAAAATTGGGGGAATTCTATTCTAGTGAATTTAATTTTTAAAATTCAGGATTTCCAACAGCTCACATCCATTCTGCTTGATATAGTAACAATGAACTTGCCTGAATAAAAAAAATATTATATGTATCAAAGCACAGTGCAGAATGTAGCATGTAGTAACAATTTTAATATCTGCTTAAAATGCTTCATCAAATTTGGCTATTTTTTTCCGCAAAGGAGTGATTATTTGAAATTCTAAAATAGTTTTGCTTTGTGTCTGTATACAAATGTGAACTAGGGCACCTGGATAAATAGTTGTAAAGAAATACTTCCTCCTCAAACAAAGGGTCCCTGCCTAAGGGCTAATGAAGCCAACATCTCTCCTCTTGGGCTCAACTCCAGAAACAGAAAAGGGAGACCTTGCTGTTTCAATGAACTTTTACAGGATGAGGTGTCTGAACAGTAATATGAGAGTGTATTGATGAGCTCAATATATAATCTTATTTCTTCATGTATCTTATTTCTTCATATATATTTCTTCTTATTTCTTCAAATATTTCTTCATATATTTCTACATATATGTATGGCATATATGTATGGCATATATGTACATGTATGAATCTTATTTCTTCATACATGTACCAGGCAGTTTCCATTTAATCCTCACAACAGACTTATCCTCATATTACAGATAGAACATTGAGGCTCTGAGGGTTTGTGACTTACCCCCAGGTCATGCTCTGGTCATTGATAAATCCTTGAGAAGTTTACCGTGGGTATCTAAAAGATATGTTAATCATATAAAGTCAATTTCTTCCCCCAACCTTATCCTTACGCTTTTTGGACAATTTCCTTGAGCAATTCAGCCTAAGGAAACTTGAAGGCAGGGTTTGGCATCTAGCCAGGGTACAGCAGCCGTGCCAGCACAGCAGCCTCCGGTCAAGGGTTGTAAGTCATTAACTTGGGTCTCCTACCACTTCCGGTTAAGAATGCAACACTCAGGTGAGAACTTCTCAGGTGGAAAGCAGGAAGAGGGTGGCTAGTGCAAGGATCAGATAGCACCTGCTTGGAAGTTCACTGATTAATGATTTAACAAGGGCGGTCACATGGGACAACTGCTGCTTTTCTCTGCCCTCATTTTTCTTACTAACAGGTCTGAAAATTGAACAAGATGGACGGGTCCAGGAAAGAGGAGGAGGAAGACAGCACATTCACCAACATTTCTCTTGCAGATGACATAGGTAAGGAAAAAATGGATAACTTCTCAAACATAGACCAACCCCTTCTCTTCCTCCTTCTCCTCAGCTTGTTCAATGTGAAAATGAAGAAGATGAAGACTTTCATGATGACCCACTTCCACGTAATGTAAATATATTTTCTCTTCCTTCTTACTTTCTGTGTCTATATTTCTGAATTTTTCTTATTGTAGACCATTCCTCAAGAATTTTGTATCCAAGGCCCAAAAGTTTGTTACCCAAGATGATGAATGCTGACATGGATGGTATGTTCTTCATTTTCTTTTTTGTATACTCCATTAATAGTAAATTTGAACCTTTATATTACAGCAGTTGATGCTGAAAATCAAGTGGAACTGGAGGAAAAAACAAGACTTATTAATCAAGTGTTGGAACTCCAACACACACTTGAAGGTTGGCTTGCATTTTGTAGTTTATTTGAATGAATTGATAATGGGCATTTTTATTTTTTATATAGATCTCTCTGCAAGAGTAGATGCAGTTAAGGAAGAAAATCTGAAGCTAAAATCAGAAAACCAAGTTCTTGGACAATATATAGAAAATCTCATGTCAGCTTCTAGTGTTTTTCAAACAACTGACACAAAAAGCAAAAGAAAGTAAGGGATTGACACCCTTCTGTTTTATGGAATTGCTGCTGATCATTTTTTCTTTAAAACTTGGATAGATTCCAAAAGTTACAGTACCTTTGTGGCTTCATTGAATATTTATGAAGATAATGTCAGATGTAGACAAAAATAACACAATAACAGGAGACTTCCATAAGTTTGTGTATTATGTTAGTCTATGAAAACGTGCAAATGTATTGTAGAGACTTTATGATTAGAATTGCATATATTTATGAAACTTAAAGATGAATGTTTTATTGAATTTGTAGGTTTAGCACTGTCTTTTATTATAGGATTAGTAAGATATACAAGAAAATAACCACCGTGTTGTGAAAAAGTGACCAAAATCATGTACTAAATGCACAGCTTTATGTACCCTGTCCACCATCTTGTGCCTCTTCTCCATTTGCCTCTTCCTTCCTATTTCCCTTCCGCTAAGGAAAAAAATTGGTGTCACATTTGTAAAAGTAATTTTAATAGTTAATCATCTCTGAGAGTAACCTGTATTTTAATTGTTGAAACTTAACCAAAATAAGATACTGTCTCAGCTAGGGCTTGTCATTTGTGTATTTAGTGTTAAGATAGGAATGCTAGTGTCTCTTTAATTAATTGGAAATAGATGGAGGCTAAAAATGAAGGTTTTTCTTTGAAACTGAATTAACTTGGGAATATTTGTTGTTAAAAACTTCTTTTTGCCCAAAATAACTCATTTTGTATTATCTGAAAATATATAATTTCTGGTCATGTGTATGTTAAAATAGAAAATTTTGAGGAAAAATGGAAATAGGGTGGAAAAGTACTCGGTAAACAGTAGTAACCAAATATTTTCACTCCAGATTTGTGTTTTCTCTGGCACAGAGTAGATCTTTTGGGAAATATATATGAAAGTGGATTAAGTTTGACTACCCTTATGTTAGCCACATCTGGATGAGAACAGTTACAAAGAGTTTGGTCTCTAAGTTGATTTGTACCCAGTGGGTCAACTTCTGCAAAATTCCGTAATGGTGTATTAGTATTAGAATAGTGAATAAAATGGGAAAGTTATACATGTATACTTATTATCTTGCTCAGTATTTTATCTCACTTGTTCTAGAATTTTCTGTAAACCCTGCTACTGGGTTTGAAGAGTTTTAGTCATCCTTTAACAATTTTTAAAAATTTAGCTTCTAGATTCCATTTGGTAAGGAAATCAATATTGGAAGTATTGCTAAAATCTTATAATATGAAAAGAGATCCACTAATGTAGCTTAAGGTTATTAGATTTGGGCTTTTAATCATGGAATAATCTTATGTATTGGTGTAAGAGTTGATGAATGACTTTAGCTGTGTGAATATATAATAGTCAAACTGCAAACATTTTGCATCCCTTTTGTGACCTAATTTACAGACATTTAAATTGTGTTGCAGTTCTGCTTTGCCGTTTAATAAAAAGCTATTTCAGAGGTTGTGTGTGTTTTGATATAGTTGCCTAAGTAAATGGGGTATTTAGGTATAGTGGTGTATCCAGGGTTATTCAATGCCACAGAATAGTGTATCTTATTTAAGTACCCAGTTACTGATTATTTAGGGGAATAATATTTTTATTAATACAACTATAACTGGTTATCAATATAAATATCATAGGCTATTATACATTAATTTGGAAAACAAAAGCAAAGCACTCAAAGGATCCAGTATCTCCAGGGAAAAAGGAAGTTGTATTTTTTAGGGTAGGCTAAGCTACTTTAGCAAGAGACCCAGTGATAAAGAATATAAATATAGAAGTTTCTCTCCCAACCAGTGGTTCCAAGGTCAGCATTGCAGGCTAGCAGCCCTTGTTCAAACAGTTATTCAGGGACTTTGGCTGAGGATGGTGCTGCCATTTTAAATCATGGCTTTCAAGTCACTCTAGTTATTCTTCTAATTTGCAGAAAAAGAACATGGAAGTGTACATATGCAAGGTGTTATGGGCTGTGCCTGGAAATGGCTCATATATCTTCTCATATTCCAGTGGTGTGGAGACTTAGTTACATCTAGATACAAGAGGAGCTGAGAAATGTAGTCCCTGGCTGGGAAGCCATCTTCCAGCTATAAATACAAGATTTTGGTGGCTGCTAGCAGCCTCAGCCACAGCTCTTCTTGTGCTACCAAGTATCTTCCCTTACACAGAAAGTAATCCCTCTTCATCCAGCTAGTGATTCAGCTCACAATCTAGGATCTCTATTAAAGGTCCATCCCTTTACATGTGGCTTCTAATAGTCTGACAATCTCTAAACTGATAGGCAAATTATTTGCTCTCACCCTTGCTGCTGCCCATTTATAATGTAGTTGGGACAGGATGGCCAAATAAAAAGTCTCAATTTGGAAAATGGAATAAAGGGAAACGTAAAAATTGTGGAATGCTCCTGGGAGATGTATGAAGATTTTGTCCCTAGCAGTGGAGAAGTTCCTTGATTCAACTATGATTCTGATCTCTGGCAGGGGACTCCCTTGTTCATTGAACTCCATGGTTTCCCCTCTGGAAAGTTACTCCTTATCCATTTTCTTCCATGGCTACCTCAGAAGTAGAGATTGGGTGTTCACTCCATGGGAATTGTGAAGACAGTCCACTTCCTGCTGGTGTGAATTTGGTGCCCATCATTTTAAGGCCAAGCTCATGTTTCTGTGGAATACGATTCTCTCAAAAACTCAAGCCTTTTTATCAGTGTGCTTCTGATTGCATATGCCGAGGAACCACAACCAAGCTTTTGACCAAATTCTCAAAGTATGTATTATTTTTGCCTTTCTTTAATGGAGGCTATCTTGAGATCAACTAAAAATAAGATTACACTGGGAATGTTACATGCAGATCATCACTGCAAAGCTGGGTTCCTTTGGCTTAACGATTGGTAGAGAAGTCTTCATGGGCTTCCCCCCAATCTCCCCCACCTCAAAAATAATTTTGAACCTTTGCTGCTATTCAGACTTCAGAAACAATTGGCTTAATTTCATGAGGTTCCTTGTATCAAAACTTTGTCTATTCCCTTCTATCTTTGCTTGAAAATGTCAATTTTTTTGATACCTTGCTGAAAGCAAGGAATAGCCAATTCACTTAACATTCTGGCTTTTTCCAGCTAGAGCTATCAGATTAGTAGGTGTCAAAATATATCCCCACTGCTTGTCATGTTAATGGTAAGCTAATGCTATATACTTAGTTTTTGCTATGCAATACTTCAGGATAATTTCTTCATTAGAAATATAGGTGGTACACAGTGTGCACAGGGACTGTGTCCAGCTTCTGGAAAAGACTCGACCAAATTTTAGACAGGCACCTCTGAGCCCTGTTTTTGACTAGTCCAGTTTTAGCAAAAATCCTGCTAAATGAGTTTAGAGATAATCCCATCCTCAATAACTGATGATCGTCAACCTGGCCTGTCTTTGGCAAGAATCACCCTACTCTTGATGTCTCCAGTTAGTAGTTTTCCATCCACTGACCTCATCACTGCTCATTGACTATAAATCCTCAGTTGTATTTGCTGTGTTAGTTGAGCCCAGTTTCTTTCCCTTATTGGGTGATGGTCTTAACATATACAGTCCTGAGTAAAGTCTTCTTTACTGCTTTAACAAGTGTCAGAATGGTTTTTCCTTTAATACTTCCTAGTTTACATGCTGGTAGAATAATGTTTGGTAGGGAAAAATCAGCATACTCCTTGTTATGGACTGAATGTGTCCTCCCAAAATTCTTAGGTTGAAATCCTAACCCCAATGTGATGCTTTTAGGAGGTGGGGCTTTTGGGAGATAATTAGGTAATGAGGGTGAAACCCTCATGAATGGGATTGTGTCATTAAAAGAAACCCCAGAGAGCTCTCTTTCTGCCACATAGAAGACAGCAGTCTGCATCTTGGAAGAGGGCCCTCAACACTGATCTCTCAGACTTCCAGCTTCCAAAACTGAGAAATAAATTTGTTTATAAGCCACCCAGTCTATATTTTGTTATAGCATCCCAAATAGTTTAAGGCACCCATTTTCCCCACTGTTTCCCAATACAAATTTCCCCAGTATTGACACTGCCATTCTATGCAAAATGTGTCCTCTTTATAGTCCCTTTGGACTCACAGCAGGTTACTACACATCACAGATCCTCGTCTGAAACTTGTAGGGCCAGATGTCTTAGAATTTGGAGTTTTCCAGATTTTATAAAATATTATGACTCAGACACCAATATGGTTTGGGGCAACACCTATAATCAAGTATATTAACATTTCTGTAGCAAAATGAGTATTAAAGTAGGATAAAGAAAGACTACATATGTACATAAAACCTTGCCGGGGAAGTCAGGCTCAGCTACCAGGTGAGTTTTGTTGCCAAAATGCTAGGAAAATCTTTAACTTTTCAGAGATTTTTGGTCATGGAATTGTAGCAACAAAACCTTTTGTAGAAGAGTAACCAAAATCATGTATGCATTTAGTTCCAACTAGTTAATGTCACATCTCTATTCCTGTCACCCTTCCCTGTGATCTAGTCCCTTTTGTAAGAGAAATATGGTAGTTGAATTATAAAATCTAAAATTAATTTTGTGGTCCAAAGAAAAGCAAAATAGATCTTTAGAATGTAAAGCCATTCTTTACTTTGCCCAATAAAAATTTTGTTATTCCCTGAACACTTTGTGGTGATTGTCATCAGATTCTTCTT